GACAGTCATTGACTAGGAGGAGATGCCAGTCTATTAAATCTATCATCCCAGCATCCTCTTTCTCTGATGAAGTAAAATTAAACACCTTCTTTACTCATAAATTTGGTAGGTTTTAGACAATGATGAAGAATCGGACATGGGCCGCACACAGTGGCTCATACCAGTAATCCCAGCAATTTAGGAGGCTGAAGCAGGAGGATTGCTTGAGCCCAGGAGTTCACATCTGGGCTCGAAACCAGTCTGGGCAGCATAGTGAGACCCCATTTTATTTTCTACAGAAAATTTAAAATTTAGCCATGTGTGGAGGCATGCGTTTGTGGTCCCAGCTACTCAGGGGGCTGAAGTGGGAGGACCTCTTGAGCCTGACAGCTCAAGCTGTTGTGAGCTGTAATCATGCCACTGCACTCCAGCCTGCACAAAAAAGTGAGACTCTGTCTCTCAAAAAAAAAAAAAAAAAATGAAAGAATGAGACATGTTTCACTCAAATTATAGCACCCCATCATAGGCCAAGGGCCAGGTGGTCAGCTAACCTTGAATGTAGCCCATTTTCCTCCCTTACCTCACTACCAAAAAGCCAGTCCTATTGCCAGATATTGAATATGTCCAGGGCTGGATTTATTTGGTCCCCAGGAGGGTCTTAGACTCTCCCAGCATTTTAGGAAGAGAAAAAAAGCTCCAAAGCAGCAAAGTACGGACAAGTCAGCCCCCAGCCACATGCCCTGAGACTATTCCCCAAAGGGGGCATACTTGCTCATGCCAGCCCTATCTGTACCCACAACCCAATCTGACCCACACCCAGACAAGCCCCTGGAGTCCAGAGAGCACCCGGACAGCCACAAATCCATAGGGAGCTCTGCCTTACCATTGGGTTCCTAATTAACTGAGTGAGTGGGTGTGTTCTGCATGGTGAGAGGCATTGGAATGATGCATCAGAAAACATGTCATAATGTCATCACTGTAATATGACAAGAATTGCAGCTGTGGCTGGAACCTTTATAAAGTGACCAAGCACACCTTTTCATCCAGTCTCAGCGTGGGGTGAAGCCTAGCAGCTATGAGGATCCATTATCTTCTGTTTGCTTTGCTCTTCCTGTTTTTGGTGCCTGTTCCAGGTAAGATGGGCTGGGAAATCTAAGGATTGATCACCTTTCCGTGTGTGCTGTTTTGTCATTGCAGGTCATGGAGGAATCATAAACACATTACAGAAATATTATTGCAGAGTCAGAGGCGGCCGGTGTGCTGTGCTCAGCTGCCTTCCAAAGGAGGAACAGATCGGCAAGTGCTCGACGCGTGGCCGAAAATGCTGCCGAAGAAAGAAATAAAAACCCTGAAACATGACGAGAGTGTTGTAAAGTGTGGAAATGCCTTCTTAAAGTTTATAAAAGTAAAATCAAATTACATTTTTTTTTCAAAAAAAATTAGGAGCTTGATTTTTTTTTTTAAATCTGA